TTGCTGGGAGGCATTATAACTTCCATTTCCACTCAGACCTGAAAAACCAATCTATTTCCCTTCCTGCGTGGGGTTTCTGCAGATATCAAGAGATCTGGTCTTCTAACCCTAGCTCTTGACCACCTTAGACCCAATTTGCCAGAGAGAAATGGTCCCTGGTGTCCTACAGTTTCATGACACGGAGAAGAGCCTCATGCATGACAAGAAAAGGGATGCTCAATCACTTAAACTACCTGGAAGCAGCATTAACACAAAGTCAGACTTCCTTTGAACTCTTGGAACTACTTCAAGGCTCCTCTGCCTTGTCTTACCCATCCCAAGGAACCCTCAAAACATCACTAAGCTGCATGTGTTTGCTGGCCAAGGGCTGTAATGGAAAAAGGCCTGTTTGAGAGTCTTTCTGGCCCCTAGATCAGTTGTGAGTTTATCTTCTGTTGCTTAAATACAGAAGAGGCAAATGGCTTTTCTAAATCAAAGTTCTCCGGAGGGAAACAGACACGGGTGCTTTGACGGCTGCAGCTGAGCTCATTGTGGCACAGCCTCTCTCTCCCTGCACGTGTGTTGCTGCCTAGAGAGGTGATTGCCAGTACCAATGTCTCAGCGGAATCCTCAAAGTACCCTAAATGCTGGCCCGAGATGATGCAGCCTCTCTGGAGTTAGCATCTTCATGATTAGCAGGTGGAATAGCAAAATAAACCCAGCACTGGCAGAAATAGCTGTTGGAATCATGCAAAAAGTACCCCTCTCCTCCTTTTCCAGAGAAGCGGCCCCTTTTGGTTTGGAGCAGGGGACAGATCCTTCATACACAGTAGGGTTGGGTCGGCTAAGATGAAGTACTCAGATCTCTGTATCACCGGAGCGCCCTAGGGGATGTGTGGCATTTTCTCCTTTTCTCTTCTTGGTCTCTGGATTTTATCGCAGGCAGTCGGGTCTCCCGTGCCTGGCACTTCCTTGGCTGTGGGCAGGAAGAGGTTACAGCAGCCCTGGAGCCTGCTGGGCTGAGTTAGCACTTCCCTCCGCATCCAGAATATCTCCCAGGAACTGCCCCCTTTGCATCGCCGCACCGGGGTGGCGGCGCGGGCTGGGGGCCGCTGCAGCAGGTCTCAGTCCCTCCCTGCTGCCACGCGAGGAGTGGGGAGCGGCAGGGCCTAGGCGTCCCGAGTGGAGGATGAGCCGGAGACGCCTGCGGGTCCGGAGCTGCACCGCGCCCGTGCGGCCCGCGCCGCCCGCCTCCCGCGCTCTCCCTTTGGCAGCAGCCGGACGCCTGGCGCGTGCAGGACCTGGGGCCGCGGCGCTCGCGCGGGGACGCGGGAGCCCAGGGTCGGCGCTGCAGGCAGCGGGGCGGCGCCAGCAAGGCCAGCTCCCCGGGGACCCTGGGGCAGCCTCGCGCCCTGCCTGCCTCCCTGGACTGAGACGCCGCGGGGCCTGGGCAGCGCTCTGCCGGCAGCTGGTGCTGGAACACAGCCGGGGCTGAGCTGCTCCCGGGGACCCTGCCCCTTCCAGGTGACCCCAGGAGAAGCAGCCCCGGGCCGGGGGGCAAGTTCCAGCCACCCTTCCGGGTCAAGAAGCCACGACTCCTGGTTAGGGGGAAACTTAGATTTTTCTTTTGCATGGAACTGCTGCTGTGCAAGATTTGCCAAGGCTTATAGGGTTTCATTTTTTACTTGACTGGTGTTTGAGAAAAACTGCAAGGAAAGGGTGGCGAAAGGAAGAAACACTATAAACTTTGGGGGCGGGGACATTTTCTTGGAAGTGACAAGTAGCCTCAGATCTGCAGTTCCTGGGCCAGCGACGGCATCCTTTGCTCTGACACTCCAAGGGTCTGGACGCTGCCACATGACCAACACCAAAGACCCCAAAAGAGCCATGGAATCCACGCTGGCGACATCCAATTCTGCCACAGGCCCCGTCACCTTCTCCCACGTCTTTGGTCAGCAGTGCCAACTTATGCAAGCAGGTAGGAATTGCGTCGTGTGTCATGTGCCCAGAGACTCTACTTTTCCTTCTTTTTCTTTCCACAGCTGTGCAATCATTGCACACCCTCAATGACCAGATTTCCCATTTTATTGTCACCAAGTCGAAGGCACTGGAGGAGGACAAAGACCCTTTTCTACCCACTGAGAAGGAGACTCTGAAGAGTTCCATGATATTGATGAGGCACCTCTTAATGGATGCTCAGGTACAAAGATCAATACAGAAATTCTCTATGGAATGCAGCTCTTTGTCACCTCTCTCGCCCCCAGGCCAAAATCCTGAGCATGATGGAAGACAATAAGCAGCTCGCGCTCCGCATCGATGGGGCGGTCCAGTCGGCCAGCCAGGAGGTGACCAACCTGCGAGCCGAACTCACGGCCACCAACCGGAGACTGGCGGAACTGAGCGGCGGCGGCGGCCCCGGCCCGGGCCCGGGAGCCGCGGCCAGCGCCTCGGCGGCGGGGGACTCGGCGGCGACGAACATGGAGAACCCCCAGCTTGGAGCGCAAGGTAGGATCGCCCCGGCGCCCAGGGCGGAGGAACTGTCCTCTAACCCTGTGCCCTTCTCCCCTAGTGCTCCTGCGGGAAGAAGTGTCGCGGCTCCAGGAGGAAGTTCACCTTCTCCGGCAGATGAAGGAGATGTTGGCGAAGGACCTGGAGGAGTCGCAGGGCGGCAAGTCCTCTGAGGTCCTCTCGGCCACCGAGCTCAGGGTCCAGCTGGCCCAGAAGGAGCAGGAGCTAGCCAGAGCCAAAGAAGCCTTGCAGGGTGAGTGACGAGTCAGCAGCAGTTCCTTCGCTTCTTGGGAACTAACTCTCTCCTTTATCCCCAGCCATGAAAGCTGATCGGAAGCGCTTAAAGGGCGAGAAGACAGACCTGGTGAGCCAGATGCAGCAGCTGTATGCCACACTGGAGAGCCGCGAGGAGCAGCTCCGAGACTTCATCCGCAACTATGAGCAGCACCGCAAGGTCAGCCGCCGCCCTGCCCTCCCCTCCCCTCCCCCACGGTGCTCTCTCCCTCTCCCACCCACAGGAGAGCGAGGATGCGGTCAAAGCGCTGGCCAAGGAGAAGGACCTGCTGGAGCGTGAGAAGTGGGAGCTGCGGCGCCAAGCCAAGGAGGCCACAGACCACGCCACGGCACTGCGCTCCCAGCTGGACCTCAAGGACAACCGGATGAAGGAGCTGGAGGCCGAGCTGGCCATGGTGAGAACCCTCCCCACCCAGGTGGGCCTGGCACTTCTTCTTCCTGTCTTCTTGCTCTCTCCAGGCCAAACAGTCCTTAGCTACGCTGACCAAGGACGTCCCCAAGCGGCATTCCCTCGCCATGCCGGGCGAGACGGTGCTCAATGGCAACCAGGAGTGGGTGGTGCAGGCGGACCTCCCGCTGACCGCAGCCATCCGGCAGAGTCAACAGACTCTCTACCACTCACACCCCCCTCACCCTGCGGACCGGCAAGGTGAGTCCTGCCCTGGCCTGGCTCCACCACGGTCCCTCACTCACCAGCTGTCCCTGCTTTCCAGCGGTCAGGGTGAGCCCCTGCCACTCCCGGCAGCCCTCTGTCATCTCCGACGCATCTGCCGCCGAAGGCGACCGGTCGTCCACACCGAGCGACATCAACTCCCCTCGACACCGGACACACTCCCTCTGCAACGTAAGGCCAGCAGCAGCGGGGCCTGGGCCCCTTGTTTCATCTTCCTCTTCTCCTCTGGCTACAGGGCGACAGTCCCGGCCCAGTTCAGAAGAACCTGCACAACCCTATTGTACAGGTAGGTGTGCCCTCCCTGGCCACTTGAACCCTCACCCTCTTCCACGTGGCTCCTGACTCCTCAGTCACTAGAGGATCTTGAAGACCAAAAACGGAAAAAGAAGAAAGAGAAGATGGGATTCGGCTCCATCTCCCGCGTCTTCGCCAGAGGGAAGCAGCGGAAGTCCCTCGACCCCGGCCTCTTTGATGGTACCGCCCCTGATTATTACATAGAGGAGGACCCCCCAGCATGGCCTGCACTTGTGTGTTGCAGACTCGGACAGCCAGTGCAGCCCCACGCGGCAGAGCCTCAGCCTGTCGGAAGGCGAGGAGCAGATGGACCGGCTGCAGCAGGTGGAGCTGGTGAGGACCACCCCTATGTCCCACTGGAAGGCGGGCACCGTCCAGGCCTGGCTGGAGGTGGTGATGGCCATGCCTATGTACGTCAAGGCCTGCACGGAGAACGTGAAGAGCGGGAAGGTAGGCAACTCCGGGCCCCCTATGGGATGCCAAGCCCCCATATGACACTCCCTCCCGGGGGCAGGTGCTGCTGAGCCTGAGTGACGAGGACCTGCAGCTGGGCCTTGGGGTGTGCAGCTCCCTGCACCGGCGCAAGCTGCGCCTGGCCATCGAGGACTACCGTGATGCCGAGGCAGGCCGCAGGTGAGCCCACCACGAGGGGCCCCGGGGGAGGACCATCCACTCTCTGGCTATGTCTCCTCCCCAGCCTGTCCAAAGCTGCCGAGCTGGACCATCACTGGGTGGCCAAGGCCTGGCTGAATGACATTGGCCTGTCCCAGTACTCCCAGGCCTTTCAGAACCACCTGGTTGATGGGCGGATGCTGAATTCCCTGATGAAGCGAGACCTGGAGAAGCACCTGAACGTGTCCAAGAAGTTCCACCAGGTCAGCATCCTGCTGGGGATCGAGCTGCTGTACCAAGTGAACTTCAGCAGGGAGGTGAGGACCAGGGCACAGGGTGGGGGCACCTTTCCCTCCGAATGACCCACTGTCTCCCCACAAGGCCCTCCAGGAGCGCCGGGCCCGCTGCGAGACGCAGAACATTGACCCCGTGGTGTGGACCAACCAGCGGGTGCTCAAGTGGGTTCGAGACATCGACCTGAAGGTGAGGGTGATAGCGGAGGTCGGGGTGACTCTCAGGCTAACAAGTCCCCTGCCTTTGCCCCCAGGAGTACGCAGACAACCTGACCAACAGCGGCGTCCATGGTGCTGTGCTGGTGCTGGAGCCCACATTCAATGCCGAGGCCATGGCCACTGCCCTGGGCATCCCCAGTGGGAAGCACATCCTCCGGAGACACCTGGCAGAGGAGATGAGCGCCGTCTTCCACCCAGCCAAGTGAGCACGGGCTGGGATCCAGTCATGTGGGCCCCCTGCTGACTCAAAATGGTCCTCTCTTCAGCTCCACAGGCATCCGGGAGGCTGAGCGTTTTGGAACGCCCCCTGGCAGGGCCTCCAGCGTCACGCGGGCAGGAAAGGAGGAGAACAGCAGCGGTCTCAAGTACAAGGCTGGCCGGGTAAGTCTCTCAATGGATTTACCTGTGAGTCCTGCAGACCCGGGAAAGGTCTTTTTTTCTCCTCCCGGGAGCTCTGTGGCTCCTGTGCTGGCCTGTGAAGGTGGAGTGCCAGGCCGGGTCACGGGGGCATCCAGGACAGATGCCCTGGATGTACCTTCAAGGAACCTTCACGATGCTTTGGGTACAGTGCACAAAGCCCCCGCAGGGCTTCGAGTAGCACCTGGATCTCAAAGTGCAGGTCTCACCTGCCTGCATGAGAATCACCTGGGGCTATTACTGAACTTGCAGATTCTGGGACCCACCTTGGTCTCCTGGAAAAGGAGTTCTCTGGGGCGAGGGGGATCCTGCATTCAGCTAGGCTGCCCAGAGGGTTCCGGCGCAGCCCCAAACTCTGAGCCCCAATCACTGATTTCAATTTGCGACTTCAGTGACCTGACCAATAGCAAAGATGAACCCTCTGGTGACTCCAACCAAACAGTATGAAAACATGTGCAGTTCAGGTCTGATTGCACAGACTCCAACTGACACAGATTCCTCAATGGAAATGCACAGACAGAGACGGCAGAACTGGGTAATCCAAAATGTCTTCCATTTGAAGAAGGCATGATCCCCATTCATTCATAAACATGAATACATTGCCACTTTACCCTTAAGAAGCTCCATTCTAGAACGTGCATTCTAGTAATTGGGGCTGATATTGCCCCCCAAAGGAGTGAAAATTTGTTTTGGCGCTGGTGGGGGGTGGGGGCGGTGGCAAAAATTCTTATTCTTTCTATGTAAAAGCACAAATGTACATATGGTACGGAAGCAGAGGCGTAGTATGTCTGTGGCATTACAATTTCACAGCAGGGGTGCAATTAGGAAAAAACTGTCTAAAAAGTCTCCTTAGGGAGCAATAATAATAATAAAAAAAGAAGATCTGGAAACACTGGTCTGGAAAGAAAGGCAGTCAAATAAATAGTTACAAAGCACTAATGTGACTACTTTAACACAGAGATGTGTGCAGTAAGAGAGAAGTATTTTTGAAGGCCTACTATGTGTGATAATAATAGTCACTATTCATCAAGTACATCAAGGACTTACTCGGTGCAAGCACTTGCTATGTGCTTTGCAGATGGGACTTGACTTTTTTTTTTTTGAGACAGGGTCTCTGTCAGGCTGGAGTGCAGTTGCACGATCTCAGCTCACTGCAACCTCTGATTCCTGGGTTCAAGTGATTCTCATGCCTCGGCCTCCTGAGTAGCAGGGACTACAGGAGCTCGCCACCACGCCCGGCTAATTTTTGTATTTTTAGGAGAGGCGGGGTTTCACCATGTTGGCCAGACTGGTGGGACTTTACTTTTTACAACAAACCTGGGAGTTAGAAACTACTATTCCCATTTTGTAGCTGAGAAAAATGGGCTCAGAGAGGGGAAGTGACTTGTCCAAGGTCACACAGCTGGGAAGTGGCAGAGCAGGGATCTGAACCTGGGTCTGTGAGTCTCCAAAACTCGCATTCTTTCTGCCACACCAGGCCGTCTAGAATATTCCTCCTTGACTTGGGAGTGCAGTCAGACCTCATGGGCCTGCTCAGACATTCTCACAGGTAGTCTCCAGGACACACTTCCTCAACTCTCCACCCACCAAGGAGGGAAGAAGGAGGCTTTTGTGAATCAGGAATAATCAGACTAACGATATTTGTCCTCACCCTTGGTAACCAACTGAATCCTTCCGGGGGCAGGGGGACACAAAGCTCTCCCCTAATGGTCATTCACAAACTCCCCTCAACCTCCCTGAGCAGGGAGTATTATTACTAATAGGAGGAGCACACAGAGGTTAAGTAAGTTACTCAATCACAGAGCAATTAGAATTGGAGACATTTCCCAGACCTTCATTCTTAATTCTTGTTTCTCTTCTTCCTGTCCTTTGATCATATTCTTCTCTTCTCAGCTGCCCCTGGGGAAGATAGGAAGGGGCTTCAGCAGCAAAGATCCCGATTTCCATGATGACTATGGCTCTCTTCAAAACGAAGATTGCGGAGACGATGACCCCCAGAGCAGGCTGGAACAGTGCCGTCTGGAAGGCTACAACAGCCTGGAGGTCACCAACGTGTAAGGAACTGGTGGCTCCACCAGACCCAACGTGAGAGACCCAGGAAGGAAGAGAAGCCAGATGGCCCCAGGTGTCGTTCTCACTGTACATAGCGGCCGCAGGCTGAGGATGTCCCTTGCTCCTGGGCAAAATCCCGATGGACTCTGCGGTTTCAGCTCCACAGCGCCCAGGAGAGAGAAGACACCAGCCCACCTGTCTTGGGTGGGCCATGGACTTTCCTGTTCAGCTGGAGATGGGCCCAGAGGACCTGTCACAGTGTCCGGCCCTGCCTCCATCCAGGATACACAGGCTCCACCTCAGAGTGACCGTCACTGTGGAGCAGCCAAGCAGTCCCTGGAGCCTTAAACGGAGCTGCCAAGGTGGGAGGAGGCCCACAGTTCCCTAAAACACCCTTCCGGCGGGAGCAGGGGGGACCCCAACCCCACACCCCAGCGCCCAGTGCATTGGCAGAGCCGGGTGCAGGAAGTGCTGCCTCTTGCCGAGACGTCGGACAGGGCGGGGGTTGGGGAACTCTCGGCTACAGCATCTTACCCTTGACTGAGAACTTGGGTCCTGACTTGGCTCACTGAATCTCTCTTGGGAGAATGCAAAATCCTTCCACCTGAAAAGCTCTGTGACACATGGGGGTGGACGTATTGAAGAGCTGTTTGCCGATCCACCCAGGAGTGGCTACGCTGAGTGGGGAGCCGGTGAATGATCCGTGCAGGAGTGGGGCTTAGCAGCCACATTTCTAGGAGATGCAGATATCCTATCACCAGAATGAAAGCTATTGGGACAACAGGATCGGGGATGACCGACGGCCCCATATGGTGAATCTCTGGCCTGTGGTTTGGCTTTACTGAGATTCCAAACCCCACTATCTGCACTCCGTGACAGTGGTATGGAGTGTGGCAATGAGTTTGGGGTCTGGGGCAGGGAAATGCTTGACATTGTTAACCCAACAAACCTTTGTTGTGATGTCCCTGTCACCTGAAACATAGGTGACATAGCTCACCAATGTCCTAACCGAGACACAAACTCCACAGAGCAAAATCATTTGGTATTGGTGGGGAGAACCCCAGCCCTTTTCTTGACCTGCCACTGTTATGCTGTGTGGCTTCTTCCCAGTGGCCTCACCTCTCTGTGCCTCGATGTCTTCATCTACGATACTTCTGGTTCCCTCCCAGGGACATCGTGAGGATTAACACTTGCTAATATCTGTAACACAATTTGTAACCTCTCAGGAGACAATGGGAAGTTATGGGGTAGCTAATTTCCCATTTACAACACAGAAATGATATAGAGCTAGTTCGCTCCAACTCTTTAGGTTGAAGCAGTGTGCAAAAGGAAGAAAAGAAATGTTTAATGTTCAGACCTGCCAAGAGCCTCCAACAGGGCTCAAGAAACATATAAATCCCATGAGCACAGCCTTGAAAACCAGTTTGACTCAAGCCTTCGGGCCTCAGTTCATTGACCAGATGACAGCCACGTGATGATTAGGGAAGGACGGATGCATTGCGATTCTGCTTACACATCGGGTTATCAAAGCGAGTCACTTGTTGGAACCATGATGCTCGACCTCCTTCAAGGCCGTTTGCACTGGGGCTTGAGTTTCCAAGATTCACAACAGGTGTCAGCCTCTGAGAACCCTCAAAGCGTGTGTTCTTCAACCTGGCAAATTGTTTCCTCTCATGGGGGAAGCCGAGCTCTGATGAACTTGAGAATTACACCTCTCTCATGCCGAAGACCGTGGTGTTCCCCCTAATGACATAAACGCAGCCTTTCTTGCTGTCTGAGACCAAATGTCTAGTTGGTAGACAGGTGGATGTTTGGCCTCCTAAGGGCACACTTCTGATCCTGGGCCCCAGGTGGTGAATCTCTGGCATGTGGCTTGGCTTTGTTGAGACTCCAAATTCCATTATCTTCATGACATTCGGCCTCATCCATAGGGTCCTGAAGCTGCAGTCCACAGCTCAGAAAGGAGAGGTGAGACCTCCCTCCAACCTGGTGCCACAGGTCTCTCCCAAGCCACATCCAGCCTGGATGACCTGGGACCCCAGAAACTGCCGTTTGGGAGGCAGCAACAGCAACGTGCCCAGGCAGGCAGTTATTCCCACAGAGTGAGCCAGAATTGTAGCAGGGCACTTGAATGCAGAGCTGATGATTTGAAACCAACGTTCACCCAACTTGTCAGAAATGGCACTTACATGGTTCGATCTTGCTGGAGACAAGTGGACAATTGGGGGTCACTGGCAGAGACAGTATTGCCCAAAATGTTCACAGCAGGAGGCCAGCAGGCCTGAGGCAACACGGGCAACCGCGAATGCCTCTTTTGGTTTAAATTATGCCATCACAACCCTCTTTCACCCATGAGGCTCCCCATCCCTGACAGCCAGGTGAGCATTTGGAGCTGGTTTCTCAACATGAGGATGGGTTGGTTGTTAAATTAACAACCTCCACAGTATCAGATTGAGTGAGCTTTGTCTGCTGGAAAAACCTGAAACGTCAACTCTGCTTCAAGGTCGGCAAGAAGAACAGAAGGCGGAGACTTGGCAGAGAGACTCAAGCTGATTGTCACAGGCTACAGAGGGGCCAGCTCCAGAACAGTGACCAGCTACATCCTGTCCAAGCAGCCCGAGTGTGGTCTTGGTCCCTGCAGGGCAATGTGGGCATCTGGACCTGGGGACGATGTGGATGCACTTCTTGGAAAGCTGTTGTAGCTTGTGCCTGTGGGTGGAGAAGGCACCTGCCTGGTAGACTCTCAGCTTTCTGACCCCCAGGAGCCTCTGCGAGGCCCCTTTGTCCTTGGCTGAGCCGGACCTTTCTTTTGGAAATCTGTCTGTCTGTTGGCATCGCTGTTTTCAGACCCCAGGCTGCAGAGGAGGGGAGAAGCCACACAACAATCTGGACCCAATAAAGTGGAGAGAAGGGCGTCTCTACACAGCCCGGCCAGCGTGGAGGGCCCCAGGACAGGGACCCAAAAGCTTGACGTCACTGAACAGGGCTGGGTACTGGCAGAACAGGAAGATTTGGCCAGAGGTGACCTCAGTGTTCCCTCCAGGGGCATCCAGGCCCCTCTGACCTGGGGAGAAGAAGGCCCATGCTCAGGCCCACCTCCCTCTTCCCATCAGAGCCCATGCGTCCTGGGCACCACCACTTCCACTCTGCTTTTCGAGGCTCCGGAGGGCTCTTCCTGCTGTGAAAGGAAAGGAGAAGAAAGCCTGTGGGCAATGGCAACCTCTGAGTCTGGCATTCTTGCCAATGGCTGGCCAGCGAGGAGAATCTCCCGAGCCCTGACACACAAAGGCATTTTGTGGCTGCAGAGGAAATGGGTTGGCTCTGAACAAAGATGCAGTTTCTAGGGCCGTGGCCCCAAATCGCTTCCCCGAGAGTGAATTTTAACACTGTAACAATAAATACTACTGCACAGCACTTTATGGCAGAGGGGGCTTTTTTCTGTGTTT